AATACACCGGCCACATGGAAAAGTGTACAGACACAAGCCCGGGACAAAAGACAGTTCCACGGACACAACCAATAACCCACGCTTCCGGACGCCAGGACAAGCGCAAGGTCACACGCTTCTGGAGGACACGTGACTAAACCCACAGACCCCGCCGGGCTTTCGGGACCTGCATGGAGCCCACCTGGCGCCCGACACTCACTGTGGGTGACAGTCACGGTGAGCCCAGCTGCCGCCATTTCCTCCCTGGTCACCTCCTCGCTCCGGGTCGACTCCTCGTCCCGGGTCACCTCCTGGCTCCGATTCATCTCTTCGCCCTGGGTCGCCTCCTCACTCTGGGTCGCCTCTTCACTCCAGGTCGCTTCCTCACTCAGGGTCAACTCCTCGCTCCGGGTCAACTCCTCGCTCCGGGTCGAGCGGCGCCGGGTTTTCTTCTTCATCCGCGGCCTGCGAGCGCCGGCGGCGGCGCCCCTGGTGGGTCGGTCATGCCCGCTGGCAGTACTCCGGGCAGGTGGACGCCCAGAGGGAGGCGGACCACGCTGGGCCGGGGGCTCCGACTGGCGCGGCTCCCGGCCTGGCCGAAGGGCGCGCAGCCGGGAACCCAGCCGCTCCCGGTCGCCTCGCGGTCTCCGCGCCCCCCCGCGCTGAGCCAGGCCCGCACTTGTTGACCGCCCAGCGATGGAAGCTGAGCGCGGCGTCTCACAACCCCGCCCGACTACTTCCCAGCCCCGCCCCGGCCTGCCGGCCCCGCCCTCGCCCTATGCCGCGTTAGTTGCCTCCAGGCCCCACCCACTCAACTGAGGCCCCGCCTTGCTACAGTAAAACCCCTCCCACTCCTTCTACCAACACCCCGCCCCCTGCAGGCTCTCTCCGAGAGCACCAAGTCCTTTTGCTCTCCATCCCCGGAAGACCCGGCTGAAAATCCGGAAAAAGAATCGGGAAACGCCAGGAGGCATATTGCGCTTGCGCACGGAGGGGCCGGAAGTCGAGGCGGGAGTGACTCTGCTTCCGTTTCTGGTTTTGCTCTAGTGTTTGGGTTTCTTCGCGGCTGCTCAAGATGAACCGACTCTTCGGGAAAGCGAAACCCAAGGCTCCGCCGCCCAGCCTGACTGACTGCATTGGCACGGTGGGCATTTGATCATGCATAAGTAGGCTCAGAACTACCAGTGCATTTGATATTTTCCCCTAAGGTGGACAGTAGAGCAGAATCCATTGACAAGAAGATTTCTCGATTGGATGCTGAGCTAGTGAAGTATAAGGATCAGATCAAGAAGATGAGAGAGGGTCCTGCAAAGGTAAGGTGGGCAGCAACTGCTGCACAAGGTGCCTTATTTTTATTAAATCTGTTTTTCTCTCCAGAATATGGTCAAGCAGAAAGCCTTGCGAGTTTTAAAGCAAAAGAGGATGTAAGTTACACACACAATTTCTACCTCTAGCATATATTTGCCATTCTCAATTGACTCTAAAAAGGTATGAGCAGCAGCGGGACAATCTTGCCCAACAGTCATTCAACATGGAACAAGCCAATTATACCATCCAGTCTTTGAAGGACACCAAGACCACGGTACTCCCAAAACACCTTTTCCTGTTATTTCAAAAACATTGTGTTTTCTTCTTCCTTTTCTTAGGTTGATGCTATGAAACTGGGAGTAAAGGAAATGAAGAAGGCATACAAGCAAGTGAAGATCGACCAGATTGAGGTGAGACATATGCTAGTTTCTGCAAGAATGTGGAGAGAAAATCCTCTCATATATATTTCCGTAGGATTTACAAGACCAGCTAGAGGATATGATGGAAGATGCAAATGAAATCCAAGAAGCACTGAGTCGCAGTTATGGCACCCCAGAACTGGATGAAGATGATTTAGAAGCAGGTAAGTTATGAGAAAAGTAATGTATATTTAGTTTTTTTTTAAATGTTGACTGTTTCAATCTCAGAGTTGGATGCACTAGGTGATGAGCTTCTGGCTGATGAAGACAGTTCTTATTTGGATGAGGCAGCATCTGCACCTGCAATTCCAGAAGGTGTTCCCACTGATACAAAAAACAAGGTGAAAGCTTTTTCTGTTTATATTTCAATGCATAGTGGCACTAAACATTGCTTCCTTTTTACAGGATGGAGTTCTGGTGGATGAATTTGGATTGCCACAGATCCCTGCTTCATAGATTTGCATCATTCAAGCATATCTTGTAAAACAAACACATATTATGGGACTAGGAAATATTTATCTTTCCAAATTTGCCATAACAGATTTAGGTTTCTTTCCTTTCTTTGAAGGAAAGTTTAATTACATTGCTCTTTTATTTTTTCCATTAAGAGACTCATTGCTTGGGAAATGCTTTCTTCGTACTAAAATTTGATTCCTTTTTTTCTTATGAAAAACGAACTCAGTTTAAAAGTATTTTTAGCTCGTATGACTTGTTTTCATTCATTAATAATAATTTGAAATAAAACTAAGGAAATGGAATCTTAAAAGTCTATGACAGTGTAACTCTACAGTCTCAAAATGACCTGATAAATTGATAAGACAAAGATGAGATTATTGGGGCTGTTCATATTATGATTCAGAATCATTTTCTATTGTGGTATTATAGGTTGGTTAAAGTGATGGCCTTTTTGATGGGTTTTGTTGTGTCTTGTGAACAAGTCGTTACTGTGTCCATTATTGGAATGGAATTATCACTACTGTATCATGAGTGGGTATTTTGATTCTATGGTTCCCTCAGTATTACATCTTGACTTGTAATCAATTATGAATATTTCTTGATATTTAATGTATAGGACATTTATTTATACTCAATAAATATTTTTCAAAAGGATATAATTTTAATAATATCACTTCAGCTTAAAACCTCTACTGCGGAAACCAAATTTAATAGAATTTTAATGTCATTTCAGCCTATAACTCCACTACAGAAACCAAATTAACCAGTAGCATTGTGAGGAAAGAGCAAGGAACAATCTGGGCTTGGGCCCTGGGTCTACCATTTACTAACTACTGAGTAGTCTATTCAACCTCTCTAACCTTCTGTTTCCTTATTAGTAAAATCATGCTTAACTCACAGAGCTTTTGTGAGGAATAATTGAGGTAATGGTCATAAGTACCTTGTTAACTGCAAGGGGCTATTCTTATATGAGGGATTGTTAACAATAAAAAAGAAACTGCTTCATTCTTTTCTTGGAAGGTGCCTGGAGTACTACAGCAAGTTCAAACTCCTGCCCAATTTCAGGGTCTTTAATGATCCTGTCCTCCCTTCCTCATTCAACTTGTTGCCAACAGCATGGCCCCTCCAGCCTAGCTGGGTGCCTCACAGTGCTATGTGCACCTGACTCTCATGTGTCTGCAGATCAAACCAATAAACATTTAGGAACACCAGCTTTGTAGAAGTCTCTGTACCAGCCCAGGGG